TCATGGGGTAAAAGATCCACATTTTCTATTTCTAGTGATCCTTAATTTGGCTTCTGAGCAAAAATAAAGTTTGATGAGGAATAAATTAAGGTAGATTTCCTGCTGAAACCAGTGAAGAACATAACTTTATCAGCGGGGGTGAGTGACAAGTCTTTCACCTTTCCTCACACCACAGTCAACGAAGTAACGGAACTAGGAGAAATGCCCATTATTCTCATGTCCTACATTAGTTCTGATAAAAATCACAATTAAGTTTCACTGAATGTTTTGACATTGAAACGGCAGCATTACACGTCCAGGAGAGAACTACAGTAGGGGTGTTATGAGAACTAACACGAACGACTTAAAAATATTGATTTTTTTCTACGAGATTATTTTCCTTTAAAAAAATTAAATTGAGCTTGACTTCTATTGACTGTATCTTCCGGAGTCAGTATTTTATGGCTCCCCTGACACACACGCCTGGCGTGGGAGGGCTGAGCGCTGCAGCGCTTCGGAACTTTCCCAGTGAATCGTAAATGGGTTCAACGCCGGGGCTCGCGGAGGGCTGTCCATGGAGTACCACTGAAAACCAAACGCCACTGGTGCTCAATGCTGGTACCTGCCGACGAAAAGGCTTCTTGCCTAAAAAAGAACCTATTGCCCCACCCTAACAGCAACAAGGAGAACAAGCACTCTCTCCTCGTCAGAAGTCTCTGGACTGGCTGCAACCCAGAGGAAACAGAGCTGGGGCATCTGCCGGGACAGCGATCAGAAGCAGCCAGAGCTCCGCCTCCGTCCGGACCTCCAAGGCCGCTCCAGAGCCCTGCATGGCTCCTCAGAGCCGGCCAAGGCGAGAACCTTGCCGGCAGCTGCTTACCCGCACTCGGCTCCTCCCAGCGGTCCGCCTTCTCCACCGCCTGCCCGCAAGGCCCCGCCCACCTCACCGCCCCGCCCCACCCCACCCTGCGGAGGCGACAGAGTGCGCGCGCGCGCGCGGGGTCCCGGCTGGTTCCCCTTCCGAGCGTCCGCGCCCCGCATGCGCAGTCTGCCCCGGCGGTCTCCGTTTGTTTGAACAGGAAGGCGGACATATTAGTCCCTCTCAGCCCCCCTCGCCCCACCCCCCAGGCATTCGCCGCCGCGACTCGCCCTTTCCCCGGCTGGGACCGCAGCCCCTCCCAGAAGCTCCCCCATCAGCAGCCGCCGGGACCCAACTATCGTCTTCCTCTTCGCCCGCTCTCCAGCCTTTCCTCTGCTAAGTCTCCATCGGGCATCGACCTCGCCCTGCCCCACCGGACACCGTAGCAGCAGCCCCAGCAGCGACGGGACAAAATGGGAGAGTGAGGCTGTCCTGCGTGGACCAGCTCGTGGCCGAGACTGATCGGTGCGTCGGGCCGGGCCGAGTAGAGCCGGGGACGCGGGGCTAGACCGTCTACAGCGCCTCTGAGCGGAGCGGGCCCGGCCCGTGGCCCGAGCGGCGGCCGCAGCTGGCACAGCTCCTCACCCGCCCTTTGCTTTCGCCTTTCCTCTTCTCCCTCCCTTGTTGCCCGGAGGGAGTCTCCACCCTGCTTCTCTTTCTCTACCCGCTCCTGCCCATCTCGGGACGGGGACCCCTCCATGGCGACGGCGGCCGGGGCCCGCTAGACTGAAGCACCTCGCCGGAGCGACGAGGCTGGTGGCGACGGCGCTGTCGGCTGTCGTGAGGGGCTGCCGGGTGGGATGCGACTTTGGGCGTCCGAGCGGCTGTGGGTCGCTGTTGCCCCCGGCCCGGGGTCTGGAGAGCGGAGGTCCCCTCAGTGAGGGGAAGACGGGGGAACCGGGCGCACCTGGTGACCCTGAGGTTCCGGCTCCTCCGCCCCGCGGCTGCGAACCCACCGCGGAGGAAGTTGGTTGAAATTGCTTTCCGCTGCTGGTGCTGGTAAGAGGGCATTGTCACAGCAGCAGCAACATGTCGACTGGGGACAGTTTTGAGACTCGATTTGAAAAAATGGACAACCTGCTGCGGGATCCCAAATCGGAAGTGAATTCGGATTGTTTGCTGGTGAGTAGCGCTGTTCTCTTTTGCTTGTCTGGAAAAACTAACCATTGTTTGTTTGTTTCTTTAGGATGGATTGGATGCTTTGGTATATGATTTGGATTTTCCTGCCTTAAGAAAAAACAAAAATATTGACAACTTTTTAAGCAGATGTAAGTAATTTTTTGTGGAGGTTAATGACAGAATTTAAAATGATAAACTTTTCTTTTCATACAGATAAAGACACAATAAATAAAATCAGAGATTTACGAATGAAAGCTGAAGATTATGAAGTAGTGAAGGTGATTGGTAGAGGTGCATTTGGAGAAGTTCAATTGGTAGGTTATTTTAATGAGAATACAAAAGGACTAGGTTCATTATTTTCCCTTTTCAATTTTAAAGGTAAGGCATAAATCCACCAGGAAGGTATATGCTATGAAGCTTCTCAGCAAATTTGAAATGATAAAGAGATCTGATTCTGCTTTTTTCTGGGAAGAAAGGGACATCATGGCTTTTGCCAACAGTCCTTGGGTTGTTCAGGTATGACTTTGCTACTCTTTCATTATTGCTGCATGTGTTTTGTTTGTTTTTTCTATTTGTATAGCTTTTTTATGCATTCCAAGATGATCGTTATCTCTACATGGTGATGGAATACATGCCTGGTGGAGATCTTGTAAACTTAATGAGCAACTATGATGTGCCTGAAAAATGGGCACGATTCTATACTGCAGAAGTAGTTCTTGCATTGGATGCAATCCATTCCATGGGTTTTATTCACAGGTAAAGATAAAAGTGCTTTAAATTTTCTCATTGAAAATACTGTACTATTTTTTCCCTCCTGCAGAGATGTGAAGCCTGATAACATGCTGCTGGATAAATCTGGACATTTGAAGTTAGCAGATTTTGGTACTTGTATGAAGATGAATAAGGTTAATTAACTAGATTTTAATTTAGTTTTTGCTAATTCAAAATTTGACCTGCCGCGCTTTTTAGGAAGGCATGGTACGATGTGATACAGCGGTTGGAACACCTGATTATATTTCCCCTGAAGTATTAAAATCCCAAGGTGGTGATGGTTATTATGGAAGAGAATGTGACTGGTGGTCGGTTGGGGTATTTTTATACGAAATGCTTGTAGGTGAGTAAGGAAGATTTTATGTCTCTCTATTATTTTGCTTTTGTTTTCTTTATCAATTTTTCAGGTGATACACCTTTTTATGCAGATTCTTTGGTTGGAACTTACAGTAAAATTATGAACCATAAAAATTCACTTACCTTTCCTGATGATAATGACATATCAAAAGAAGCAAAAAACCTTATTTGTGCCTTCCTTACTGACAGGTAAATAATTTTAAAACTGAGCCTGTATTAATTTGATTACTTTTCTCCTTCTGTCATTATTCAGGGAAGTGAGGTTAGGGCGAAATGGTGTAGAAGAAATCAAACGACATCTCTTCTTCAAAAATGACCAGTGGGCTTGGGAAACGCTCCGAGACAGTAAGTTTTTTTTTTTCTTTCATATTTTAGTGGAAGTGAACAACTAATTTTGTTTTGTCTTTAGCTGTAGCACCAGTTGTACCCGATTTAAGTAGTGACATTGATACTAGTAATTTTGATGACTTGGAAGAAGATAAAGGAGAGGAAGAAACATTCCCTATTCCTAAAGCTTTCGTTGGCAATCAACTACCTTTTGTAGGATTTACATATTATAGCAATCGTAGGTAAGTATGCTAAACAGTGATTATAGGAGTAATTCTTTTCTTTTTAAACTTTTCTTTCCCTCAGATACTTATCTTCAGCAAATCCTAATGATAACAGAACTAGCTCCAATGCAGATAAAAGCTTGGTAGGTATTTTCTTAGTATTAAGAAAATTGTTGAATGAGTTTTTGTTTTTGTTTTAAATTAAAGCAGGAAAGTTTGCAAAAAACAATCTATAAGCTGGAAGAACAGCTGCATAATGAAATGCAGTTAAAAGATGAAATGGAGCAGAAGTGCAGGTGAGAATATACTTTAAGTTTTTCATATTAAAATTTCTAATCTGTATTGCTTTTGTTTTTACAGAACCTCAAACATAAAACTAGACAAGATAATGAAAGAATTGGATGAAGAGGTACTTTTTGTTTTCTAATCAAGTTTCCTTTTCACAGTGGTAACTTTTATCATTATAATTCCAGGGAAATCAAAGAAGAAATCTAGAATCTACAGTGTCTCAGATTGAGAAGGAGAAAATGTTGCTACAGCATAGAATTAATGAGTACCAAAGAAAAGCTGAACAGGAAAATGAGAAGAGAAGAAATGTAGAAAATGAAGGTAAATTGTCACTACTTTTGAAAAATGATAGATAATTTCTATATATTATTCTTTCATTTTCTAGTTTCTACATTAAAGGATCAGTTGGAAGACTTAAAGAAAGTCAGTCAGAATTCACAGCTTGCTAATGAGAAGCTGTCCCAGTTACAAAAGCAGGTAAGTGTTTCAAATGAGGTTCCTTTTTAAAAGAAACCTATTTTTTTGCTTTCTTTTTAAATAGCTAGAAGAAGCCAATGACTTACTTAGGACAGAATCGGACACAGCTGTAAGATTGAGGAAGAGTCACACAGAGATGAGCAAGTCAATTAGTCAGTTAGAGTCCCTGAACAGAGAGTTGCAAGAGAGAAATCGAATTTTAGAGAATTCTAAGTCACAAACAGACAAAGATTATTACCAGCTGCAAGCTATATTAGAAGCTGAACGAAGAGACAGAGGTCATGATTCTGAGATGATTGGAGACCTTCAAGGTAATATTTTTTCTTATTGTGGTAAAATATACCTACAGACTTGAACTTTTTTCTCACTTGATAGCTCGAATTACATCTTTACAAGAGGAGGTGAAGCATCTCAAACATAATCTCGAAAAAGTGGAAGGAGAAAGAAAAGAGGCTCAAGACATGCTTAATCACTCAGAAAAGGTAAATGATTTAACATATACCAATTATTATAATTTATTACATGACTCCTACTCCCATTTTACAGGAAAAGAATAATTTAGAGATAGATTTAAACTACAAACTTAAATCATTACAACAACGGTTAGAACAAGAGGTAAATGAACACAAAGTAACCAAAGCTCGTTTAACTGACAAACATCAATCTATTGAAGAGGCAAAGTCTGTGGCAATGTGTGGTAAGTGTCAGTTTTAATATTTTTACAAAATTAAATGTATGTTTGTAACTTTTTGCTTTCCCAGAGATGGAAAAAAAGCTGAAAGAAGAAAGAGAAGCTCGAGAGAAGGCTGAAAATCGGGTTGTTCAGATTGAGAAACAGTGTTCCATGCTAGACGTTGATCTGAAGCAATCTCAGCAGAAACTAGAACATTTGACTGGAAATAAAGAAAGGATGGAGGATGAAGTAAGAAAAATAGTACTGACTTTGTTCATCTATTTAAGATCCCAATTATTTTTCTCATTCATAGGTTAAGAATCTAACCCTGCAACTGGAGCAGGAATCAAATAAGCGGCTGTTGTTACAAAATGAATTGAAGACTCAAGCATTTGAGGCAGACAATTTAAAAGGTTTAGAAAAGCAGATGAAACAGGAAATAAATACTTTATTGGAAGCAAAGAGATTATTAGAATTTGAGTTAGCTCAGCTTACGAAGTAAGTCTTTAAAATAACATTGTGATTTCTTTGTTTGTTCACTTGTTTTTCTTTTCATCTGAAGACAGTATAGAGGAAATGAAGGACAGATGCGGGAGCTACAAGATCAGCTTGAAGCTGAGCAATATTTCTCGGTAAGTGAGAATCATTTTTAACATACACACTGACACTTATTTCTCCTTGTCACTTGTTTTGCAGACACTTTATAAAACCCAGGTAAAGGAACTTAAAGAAGAAATTGAAGAAAAAAACAGAGAAAATTTAAAGAAAATACAGGAACTACAAAATGAAAAGTATGTCCATTTTACTTTAGAACAAGAATCAGTTACATCAGTTTCTCTTAAAAAATTGTTGCAGAGAAACTCTTGCTACTCAGTTGGATCTAGCAGAAACAAAAGCTGAGTCTGAGCAGTTGGCGCGAGGCCTTCTGGAAGAACAGTATTTTGAATTGACGCAAGAAAGCAAGAAAGCTGCTTCAAGAAATAGACAAGAGATTACAGATAAAGATCACACTGTTAGTCGGGTAAGTGTGATAGTCAGGTAAGTTATATAAAACTGGAGCTTAAACTTTTGTGTGCTTTGTTTAGCTTGAAGAAGCAAACAGCATGCTAACCAAAGATATTGAAATATTAAGAAGAGAGAATGAAGAGCTAACAGAGAAAATGAAGAAGGCAGAGGAAGGTATGTAGAATTTTTAAAAAATCATCATGTTAATACAATAACATTTAATATAATTTGTTGACAGAATATAAACTGGAGAAGGAGGAGGAGATCAGTAATCTTAAGGCTGCCTTTGAAAAGAATATCAACACTGAACGAACCCTTAAAACACAGGTATACATGCTTTCGATCTTTTCCACATGTTCACTATTGATCTTTATTAATAATATTTTAATAGGCTGTTAACAAATTGGCAGAAATAATGAATCGAAAAGATTTTAAAATTGATAGAAAGAAAGCTAATACACAAGATTTGAGAAAGAAAGAAAAGGAAAATCGAAAGCTGCAACTGGAACTCAACCAAGAAAGAGAGAAATTCAACCAGATGGTAGTGAAACATCAGAAGGAACTGAATGACATGCAAGCGGTAAGGTTTCTGTGTGTGTATGGATATGAGTGGATTATATTATCTTGATACTTTTCAAAATTAGCAATTGGTAGAAGAATGTGCACATAGGAATGAGCTTCAGATGCAGTTGGCCAGCAAAGAGAGTGATATTGAGCAATTGCGTGCTAAACTTTTGGACCTCTCGGATTCTACAAGTGTTGCTAGTTTTCCTAGTGCTGATGAAACTGATGGTAACCTCCCAGGTAAGAATAATTCTGTATCATTCAAACATGTAACTGACTAATACATATATTCTTTTTCTCCTAGAGTCAAGAATTGAAGGTTGGCTTTCAGTACCAAATAGAGGAAATATCAAACGATATGGCTGGAAGAAACAGGTACCATATACCTAATTATTTTCTAACTGGTATTGTAACTCTTCCCCCCTTTTTCTTATTTCAGTATGTTGTGGTAAGCAGCAAAAAAATTTTGTTCTATAATGACGAACAAGATAAGGAGCAATCCAATCCATCTATGGTATTGGACATAGAGTAAGTTGCCTTTGATTGAATTTTAAAGGGGTTTGTAAATGGCCTGTATTTATTTTCATTTTAGTAAACTGTTTCACGTTAGACCTGTAACCCAAGGAGATGTGTATAGAGCTGAAACTGAAGAAATTCCTAAAATATTCCAGGTAAAAATCTGAAGTTATAATTTTAAAGAATCAAATCTTTTCCTTTCACCATTCCTGAATGTAGATACTATATGCAAATGAAGGTGAATGTAGAAAAGATGTAGAGATGGAACCAGTACAACAAGCTGAAAAAACTAATTTCCAAAATCACAAAGGCCATGAGTTTATTCCTACACTCTACCACTTTCCTGCCAATTGTGATGCCTGTGCCAAACCTCTCTGGCATGTTTTTAAGCCACCCCCTGCCCTAGAGTGTCGAAGATGCCATGTTAAGTGCCACAGAGATCACTTAGATAAGAAAGAGGACTTAATTTGTCCATGTAAAGGTAAGGCATGGTAATTATTGTTACAACTTATATAATTATGCTTTTTTTTTCCTCCTTAACATAGTAAGTTATGATGTAACATCAGCAAGAGATATGCTGCTGTTAGCATGTTCTCAGGATGAACAAAAAAAATGGGTAACTCATTTAGTAAAGAAAATCCCTAAGAATCCACCATCTGGTTTTGTTCGTGCTTCCCCTCGAACGCTTTCTACAAGATCCACTGCAAATCAGTCTTTCCGGAAAGTGGTCAAAAATACATCTGGAAAAACTAGGTAAGGATTTGAAATGCTAACGTTTTTAACAACTTAAATTAGTTTTTTCCCCCTCCCTCAACAGTTAACCATGTGACTGAGTGCCCTGTGGAATCGTGTGGGATGCTACCTGATAAACCAGGCTTCTTTAACCATGCAGAGCAGACAGGCTGTTTCTTTGACACAAATATCACAGGCTTCAGGGTTAAGATTGCTGTTTTTCTGTCCTTGCTTTGGCACAACACACTGAGGGTTTTTTTTATTGCGGGTTTGCCTACAGGTAGATTAGATTAATTATTACTATGTAATGCAAGTACAGTTGGGGGAAAGCTTAGGTAGATATATTTTTTTTAAAAGGTGCTGCCTTTTTGGATTTATAAGAAAATGCCTGTCAGTCGTGATAGAACAGAGTTTTCCTCATATGAGTAAGAGGAAGGGACTTTCACTTTCAAGTGGAACAGCCATCACTATCAAGATCAGCTCATGGAAGGAGTAAAGAAAATATCTCAAAATGAGACAAACTGAAGTTTTGTTTTTTTTTTAATGACTTAAGTTTTTGTGCTCTTGCAAGACTATACAAAACTATTTTAAGAAAGCAGTGATATCACTTGAACTTCAGTGCCCTCACTGTAGAATTTAAAAGCCTTACTGTTGATTGCCCATGTTGGACTTGATGGAGAAATTAAATATCTTTCATTATGCTTTACAAAATACTGTATATGTTTCAGCAAGTTTGGGGAATGGGAGAGGACAAAAAAAAGTTACATTTAATCTATGCATTTTTGCCAAGCCATATTGAGTTATTTTACTACTAGAGACATTAGGAAACTAACTGTACAAAAGAACCAAGTTTAAAAGCATTTTGTGGGGTACATCATTTCTATAATTGTATAATGTATTTCTTTGTGGTTTTAAATGATAAAGACATTAAGTTAACAAACATATAAGAAATGTATGCACTGTTTGAAATGTAAATTATTCTTAGAACACTTTCAATGGGGGTTGCATTGTCCTTTTAGTGCCTTAATTTGAGATAATTATTTTACTGCCATGAGTAAGTATAGAAATTTCAAAAAATGTATTTTCAAAAAATTATGTGTGTCAGTGAGTTTTTCATTGATAATTGGTTTAATTTAAAATATTTAGAGGTTTGTTGGACTTTCATAAATTGAGTACAATCTTTGCATCAAACTACCTGCTACAATAATGACTTTATAAAACTGCAAAAAATGTAGAAGGTTGCACCAACATAAAAAGGAAATATGGCAATACATCCATGATGTTTTCCAGTTAACATAGGAATTACCAGATAAATACTGTTAAACTCTTGTCCAGTAACAAGAGTTGATTCATATGGACAGTATGATTTATTGTTTATTTTTTTAACCAAATACCTCCTCAGTAATTTATAATGGCTTTGCAGTAATGTGTATCAGATAAGAAGCACTGGAAAACCGATCGTCTCTAGGATGATATGCATGTTTCAAGTGGTATTGAAAGCCGCACTGATGGATATGTAATAATAAACATATCTGTTATTAATATACTAATGACTCTGTGCTCATTTAATGAGAAATAAAAGTAATTTATGGATGGGTATCTTTAATTTTTACTGCAATGTGTTTTCTCATGGCTGAAATGAATGGAAAACATACTTCAAATTAGTCTCTGATTGTATATAAATGTTTGTGAAATTCCATGGTTAGATTAAAGTGTATTTTTAAAAGATAAAACGTGGTCTTGGGCTCTAAAACAAGAGTGGGAATAGTTCACATGAAAAGCTGGCTAAAGTGTGTTGGAAAACAATTCTCCATGGGTCTCTTGCATTTCTACACATCAGGGAAGCAGAGGCTCTGACAACCTTTCTTTTGACTATCTTTTCCAAGGATATTTATGTAGTAAACAGCCTTGGAAGATAGAGTTCTCCCTTGTGAGGATGTCGGGTTCTTTTACTGTCCAGTATAATAAAGATAACGTCTCCCACCTATGATGCAAACCCACTGTGTGCTCAGCACCCACCTGGGCCACTCTGCATTGCCCACATGGGGCTTGGAGGGCAAAGGGAACTGATGGAACGTGAAACTTATGCTGCTTTTGCTGTGCTGTGAATGAAGTCATCTGACTCTGACCCAGGGGTCTCATCTCTTTTGTCAGGATCCATGAAACTGTGACTGGCAGCATGCAAACAGGATAAAATCTCAGCACAGTTCCTGACGGTGTCCTTACTACCTTCTCAGACTCATCACCATTACCTAATATTTTAAGGTCCAGTTGCAGAGAACAGAGTTAATTCTAATTAGTTTAAGCAAGAGAAGACTTTCCAAATGACATACTAATCTGAACTTAGAATTGTTGAGAACTGAGAGAGCTTTGAGGAATCACTCCCAATGCCACATTACAGAACTGGGTCAACCAGGAGAGCTGCTTCCTCTTCTAAGTTCAGGAAACCACTCACTCCCAAGTATACCAATATTGAGAGGGTCCAGATAGTGCCATAATCAGGAATCCACACTACCACTGCTGGTTCTCTGCAACACTTGTCAGGCTTGCTACAATCTACCTCCAGTTAGATGTTTTGTACCATTCCTCTTGCCACTTAAGAACCTCATGTCTGCACACTGCCTCAGAAAAGGCACTTCCATGACCCTGCTTGCTGGCATTTAGCACAGCCTGCATCTCACGTCTGCCTTCTCTAGGTGCATCTACGTGGCCAAAATTAAATCACATCCAGACCCCTAGCTGCAAGAAAGTCTGAGAAATATAGCCTCTAGCTTTCTCTCTAATTTGTTACAGGAGGACACACTAGGAGTGTGGAATGAAGGTTCAGCATTGAGTTAGCCCATGCACCCACACCTGTAAGCTTCTCTGAGATCAGGAACTCCAGCTTTGGGCAACAAAGAAAACATAGCCACTGTCATTATTCACAGGTTCACTCATGACCTGTCATTTGGGGTTTCAGCTTAAATTAACCCATTCACCCTTCATTTAAAGTAAAAAAAATAAGTAAAAGAACTTAAATGACAAACTCATAGTTACTTGAGTTTGTAATTCATAGTTAACTTTCACAGTTCTATAATCAATCTGGAATTCAGAGTGAGGTAGAGATCAAGCAGTATTTCTCCCATATGGATATTCAGTTGATACTGCAGTATTCATTGAAAATACTTCTTTCCTGCATCGTAATTCAGGTGAACAATCCATTGGTGTTATTTCTGTGTCCTTGCCAATATCACACTTTTAATTACTGTAACTTTATAATAAGATTTTATATCTGTAGTAGAAGTCCAACTTTGTAATCCCTCCCAATTGGCTTGGCTATTCTTGGCCTTTTGCATTTCCATATAATTTTTTATTTTTGTTTTGAAACGAAGTTTCGCTCTTGTTGCCCAGGCTGGAGTGCAGTGGCGCGATCTCGGCTCACTGCAACCTCCGCCTCCCAGGTTCAAGTGATCCTCCTGCCTCAGACTCCCGAGTAGCTGGGATTACAGGTGCCCACCACCATGCCCAGCTAATTTTTGTATTTTTAGTAGAGACAGGGTTTCACCATGTTGGCCAGCCTGGTCTTGAACTCCTGACCTCAGGTGATCCACACCCACCTTGGCCTCCCAAAGTGCTGGGATTACAGGCATGAGCCACCGCGCCTGGTTGCATTCCCATATAAATTTAAAAACAATCTACTGAAAGATGTATACGACCTCCACCAAGAAAATTGTAAGACATTTGGAGAAGTTTAAAAAGACATGAATAAACGGAAATGGTTTTTTTAAATAAACAAATGATTTTTAAAGTTGATCATTAGGTTAATAAATAGTCATATAATGACAATCCGATGAGATTATGTTGCCCAGGGTGGTCTCTAACTCCTAGCCTCAAGCAGTTTTACTCTCTCATTACAGGTGTAGGCCACCGTGCCTGGCCTGACACTTGGAAATCTTAATCACAATTATTCTTTGTTTTTATAATGTTTACTGTTCAAATCAATTTCTGGTTGGATAGTATGTATATATAAAGCCATGCTCAATGGCCTAGATATATTTACTGCCAAATCTTTTATGCTTTTAGTGTTTTTTTTCTGGACAAGATCTATGCTTATTGCAATAAATTAAATGCAAAGAATATTCTAGTAGAAAGTCAGTCTGCACTTCCTAAACCCCACCCCACCCCACCAATTCCTTCATAACTGTTATTAACAGTTAGCTGTGTTTTCTAATGGATTATCTCCAAAGTATATGTAACTCAGATTTTTGTGAGGTAGGAAAAGAATAACATTAATTCCACTTCACATATTGAAAGTCTAACATACAAAGAGATTAAATATCTCCTTTCTTTTGCCAAATGTTAATGAATTGTCTTATGAGAATTAAGATATGATACTTTCTCCCAAGCTATACTGTTTCCCATAAAGTATTTGAGATGTTGGAGATTCAAGGGAAAAAATATAAATGCTTAGAAATAAAGTGTATAATGCAAAGATTGTGAATAAAGTGACACTTGTATGTTAATCCTATAAATTGGTTTCTTGTACCATGTAGGATGGTTTGGCTATTAAATTGAATTAAGTGGTTCATTTGCCTGGATAACTGTGAGTGTAGAATCTAA